CTGGAAAAAAATTTTTTTTAACTCAGTTGGATTTTTTCTTTTTTTTTTTTTTTTTTTAAGTTGATGTCTCACTATGTTGCCCAGGCTGGTCTCAGAATTCCTGGGCTCAAACAACCCTCCCGCCTCAGCCTCCCTAGTAGCTGAAACTGCAGGTGCACACCACCATACCCTGCTTTATCCCCACTGAATTTTATAAGCTGCTTCTGACTGCAAAGTGTTTGGCAGAAGAGAGGGATATGGCTAAATGCACGGTATGACTAGCTTGTTTCCTGGGACAGGAATCAGTTCATTCCTGAAAGGGTATGTAAAGAGCCCGTTTGCCTGGCCTAGGAAAAGCCAGAGGTTCAGAGAGAGGAAGTGACTTGCTCAAGATATACAGCTTGCATTAGAGAGGAGAGAACTTGCCTTCTGAAAATGCCCAGGGCATTTTCTACTAAATTCTGCTGCCACCTTAGGATTCCCCTTCCCCAGTGTGGGTAGCATTTGAGCAGAACACATATCTAAATCTGTTAGAGGTTACCCTGGGGCAGAGACTATAAGATTTCCTACCAATAACTAAACATAAGAGTGGAACCTTAAACACGAGGGGTCTGTGAGGGAATCCAAAACTTCCCCTCTTGAAAAAGCAGCCTCTAAGGGGGCAAAATGGAGGGTAGTCTTAGGAAAACACCCAAATAATTATCCTGAGGTCTATCTTGGAGTGTCCTCATGAAAAACCCAGTTACACCCAGGGCAGTTACCTTTCTGAGCGGTTTCTTATAACATTCCTGGAGTGGAAAGTGATCAACTCAAAGCCCTCCAGGACTCTAGAGGCAGGGGATGAGCTGGTGTCAGGTAGCACCTGGTATCCAGCAGCTTAAAAAATCCAGACTCTAGGCAGGCTCTCTGTAGACGTGTGTTCTCCTGTCTCAGACTCTTAGGGCAGGCCTTGGGGGTGGGACTGAAAGCAAACAGACCTTCCCACTTTCACATTCCAGCCTCTGTTATTCCACTTAAAACGCTAGGGTTAAACTGCGTTTACCTTAAACAGGCTTACTGTGTTCACTGCTGGACGCCTCTGGGCAATCTTACCCTCCTGGGAACTGAGAGAGGTAGGTGGAGGTCAGCGTGCTGGGAAACTGGTGGAGGGAGGAAACTGCGGGGAGCTGGTCTTCTCGTGTTACCTCTGTTAAATCGCTGACAGCAGTTTAAGGTCCAATAGGCTGGTACTCAAATGGGCTGCGTGGATGTTTTATATTTCCAGAACCTAGCACAGTGCCGGGCATAAAGTAAGTACACCAAAAAATGTTGAATGAGTCATAAAATAAAAAGTTGCTTGTCTACTACATACAGACAATGCTAGGAGCCAGAAACATGAGGAATACATGAGCTCGGCGCCAATGGAACATGCTTTCACACCGGGTGCAGCTAACCACCACATCATACAAAACTCGTCGCTGACGTTTTAGATGTATAATCTGATTGGCATGGACTCACAGAGGAGGGAGTAAGGGAAGAGTAAGAAGATTTCAAAGGAGAGGTAATTGTGTCATTTATTAGAAGTATGAGTGTGAACCTCTCTGAGGACATCTGTTTTTGTGTAGACACAGGTTGCAGGTTAGCAGGAGAACAGGCAAGCCAAATGCAAAGGAGCCACTTCAGAAATGTGTCACAGAAAAGTGAAAATGCAACCTAGTGGTAAGTGAAGAGGGGAAGAAGAAAGAAAAAGGACCAGAACCGTGAACTGAAGGGACAGGGAACAGCCAGACGAGAGCTTCAGCCATCACGAGGATGATTTCGGAACCTGGAGAAAATGTAAGTTAAATATATCTACACTCTGATCCTATCTCAAGAGAGAGATATTTTACTCATTTCCTGGTTGTGAATGATGGGCTCTTGGAAGCACTGTCTTTTTAGCGCGTCTCTTATCTCTGCCCTGATTTTTGTATTTGTTTACAATACTGAGTTATGGGAGAATAAACGTTTTCTGAGGGCAGCTCTGTCCAATGCTTCACTGTTAGCAGAAGCCTGTCATCAGATTTTTGAGGGGAAAGTTTTTTACCCAACAGAAAATGCATTGAAAACTACCCTTGATGAAGCTACCTGCTATGAGTACATGGTTCGAAGCCACTATGTAACAGAAACACTCTCTGAAGAAGAGGCTGGGTTCCCTTTAGCTTACACAGTGACCATCCACAAAGACTTCGGCACTTTTGAGAGGCTCTTCAGGGCGATTTATATGCCCCAAAATGTCTACTGTGTGCACCTGGATCAGAAGGCGACGGATGCCTTTAAAGGTGCAGTGAAACAGTTACTCAGCTGCTTCCCAAATGCTTTTCTGGCTTCCAAGAAGGAGTCGGTTGTCTATGGGGGGATCTCCAGGCTCCAGGCTGACCTGAACTGCCTGGAAGACCTTGTGGCCTCTGAAGTTCCCTGGAAGTATGTCATCAACACCTGCGGGCAAGACTTTCCCCTGAAAACCAACAGGGAAATAGTTCAGTATCTGAAGGGATTTAAAGGGAAAAATATCACCCCCGGAGTGCTGCCTCCTGACCACGCTGTTGGACGGACTAAATACGTCCACCAAGAACTGTTAAACCACAAAAATTCCTACGTGATTAAAACAACAAAATTAAAAACTCCTCCTCCTCATGACATGGTGATTTACTTTGGCACGGCCTACGTGGCTCTCACAAGGGACTTTGCTAACTTCGTCCTCCAAGACCAGCTCGCACTTGACTTACTCTCCTGGTCCAAGGACACCTACAGCCCCGACGAACATTTCTGGGTGACACTCAACAGGATTCCCGGTATGTACGTCTCTTAACTTTTATTTTTACGAATCTCTACGCTTCTTCTTTATCAACATTGCAGGTGTTCCTGGCTCTATGCCAAATGCATCCTGGACTGGAAACCTCAGAGCTATAAAGTGGAGTGACATGGAAGACAGACACGGAGGCTGCCACGGTGAGGCTCTCGTTCCATGCTTCTAGGCCACTTTTGACTCTGTTTCTTGTTCTTTCTTTTGCAGGCCACTATGTACATGGTATTTGTATCTATGGAAACGGAGACTTAAAGTGGCTGGTTAATTCACCAAGCCTGTTTGCTAACAAGTTTGAGCTTAATACCTACCCCCTTACTGTGGAATGCCTAGAACTGAGGCATCGCGAAAGAACCCTCAATCAGAGTGAAACTGCGATACAACCCAGCTGGTATTTTTGAGCTATTCATGAGCTACTCATGACTGAAGGGAAACTGCAGCTGGGAAGAGGAGCCTGTTTTTGTGAGAGACTTTTGCCTTCGTAATGTTAACCGTTTCAGGACCACGTTTATAGCTTCAGGACCTGGCTACGTAATTATACTTAAAATATCCACTGGACACTGTGAAATACACTAACAGGATGGCTGGGTAGAGCAATCTGGGCACTTTGGCCAATTTTAGTCTTGCTGTTTCTTGATGCTCACCTCTATATTAGTTTATTGTTAGGATCAATGATAAATTTAAATGACCTCAGATCTTTGCACCAGATACTCATCATATACAAATGTTTTAGTAAAAAAGAGAATTGTAGATAATACTGTCTAGGAAAATAAGAATTAGGTTTCTTTGAAGAAGGAATCTTTTATAACACCTTAACAGTCACCACTGTGCTCAACCAGACAGATAGTGAAACAGCTTTCTGGGTAATTCACCAATTTCCTTTAAAACATAAGCTACCTGAATGGAGAATACATCTTGTTTCTGAGTTTCAACACTAGCATTTTTGGCTTACTCATGGACAAAGTTCTGTATATAGTATAAAGTCATTAACAAGAAACAGGATATGCTTTAAGACAGAATTCACTGTCTGTTGCTTCAGTAAAAGGACCTCGGGGAATAAAACATTTCTCTCTTATATGCCAGAATGTAGGCTGGTCCCTATGTCATGTCTTCCATTAAGAACACTAAAAAGTCCTTGCAAGAATGGAGATATGCATTCAAGAGAGGTGCTATCACATAGATCTAGTCTGAAGTCTGGAACACTTTCCTCTTCTATGACCCCTCTCTCCCCAGTATTATCTTACTTGCAAAATGGAGACCAAATTCTATCCTGTGAGGCTTTTAATTGCACCATAGTATGCTCTGAGTAGCTTTACACTGCCTGGTACTGATAGTAGTGGCTCGATTTTTAAGAGCCTTCAATTGTAGATGAACATCTCTGTTATTTATCCCTCATTCATCCATCCGTTCATTCATTCAGCCTTCAATCAACATCTCTTGAGTGTCTATTATGTACAGGACATGTACTGAGACAAAAAGGAAACATAAGAGCTTTTTCACTCTAAAAATCTTGGCAATAATGTCAACACCAGAAAGCCTCCTCTGGAGAATCTTACAGAGTGATTGTAGTTTAATACAGGAACACACAGGGCTGTGTAGCATGATACCAGGCCCAGGAGATCAGTAATTACAAATTAAGGGTTAAATCAGAGATTATTCAACAGAGAGGGAGAAAGGAGGAGACAGAGGGAGGACCTGTTGTGTTCCAGCCATTCTGGTATTCCTTTATGTATCTAATTTCATTCAAACCTCACAACAGTCTTGTGAGGCCCTTATATAATTACTCCCATTTTGCAGATGAAGTAACTGAGGCTTAGAAAGGTTAATAGCACCGGGGAACAATTTCTCTGGGTGAGAATTGGGACTCTGTTGCTGGTCTTCTCAGTTCATTTCCTGAGGTGGATTTACTGAGAGAAGGTGAAATAAAGCCATATTTAGTATACCAGAGAAGGTAGATTTTAAGAATGGTCTCAGTGTTAATACTGAGAAAAAGTCCTGTCAGTTCAGAAAAAATGTGAAGTCTACTTTAGTATTCCTGTAATACTAAACCGTTGAGTTTCTAAATATTTATTTATTCTAACAAAAAGCAATTACTACAAATGGATGACACATTTAATGAACACAATTTTATTTTTTTTCTGTAACTGTGCTTGTTGAATGTCAATCATATTTAAAGGGAATGACTTTGAAGTAAAACCTTTTTTCTTGCTACTGAAAAAAATGGAGTTGTTTTGGGTGGTAAAGTGTTAAGGAATAGGGACAGCTGGTCACACAAGGAACTCTTGAAGGCCACATGTGAAAACCTGTCACTTGCACAGAGGCCAGTCCCACTAAGGTGACCAGAGTGGGCTCCAAGCACAAACTGCCATTGGCTATAGATGGGACTGTGTCCCCCCAAAATTCATGTGTTGGAGCCTTAACCCTCAATGTGATGGTATTTGAGATGGGGCCTTTGGTAAGGGAAGTTTAGATGAGGTCACGAGGGTAGGACCCTCATGATGGGATGAGTCCCCTTACAAGACCTCTGGCTTGGGCCGGGCGTGGTGGCTCACACCTGTAATCCCAACACTTTGGGAGGCCAAGGCAGGTAGATCACTTGATGCCAGGAGTTCCAGACCAGGCTGGCCGACATGGTGAAACCCCATCTCTACTAAAAAATATAAAAATTAGCCGGGCTTTGTGGCATGTGCCTGTAATCCCAGCTATTTGGCAGGCTGAGGCATGAGAATCGCTTGAACCCAGGAGGTGGAGGTTACAGTGAGCTGAGAGTGCCCCACTGCACTCCAGCCTGGGTGACAGAGCGAGACTTTGTCCCAAAACAAAATAGGTGAGGGGATAGCGAATGCACTCAGGGTCAGCAGTGGAGTTTAAAAATTGTCTCTTTTCAACTTATTTAAATGACAGCACCTGAGAAGAGGAACCGTTTTACACTGGATGTTTCTCATGTAGAACAAGAAATCTTTCTGGAATTGATGTTTACATGTCTGTTGTTGGTCATCTCTCCTGTGTCTTAAATACTTTAATGTTGGAAGAGCATAGTGTTTGGGCTAGTGGGTTTCTGACAGCCCATGGGAATGCCCTGAAACTACTGTATCTGATGTTTGTTTTCGATGAGGTTCCATGTTTTGTTTTCTTGGGAATAAATTAATATATTGTTTTCCACTTCGGGGATACTGTGTATTTTTATATGACAA